ATCCCAGTACAAAGCTCAAGAGTATTTATAGGAATGCAAAAACATCCAGTACCCAACAAGGTAAAATTCGACGTCTGGGATCCAATCAAGCCCCTGGCCAAGGGAAGGAAGCAGAAATGAAGAGGGAGAAACAATGCTCTATCTTGTACATTTTATGAATGTTATAATCGCCTCCTCTCCCATCGTAAGACTATTATTACCTTTTTGTTTATACACCCAAGCATTGTTTGGCTTATCACAATAAGCATGCATTATCATCGTTATTTTAAAAAGGCTTTGTGAACAAACCAATCAAGAAAATGGGAATATCAAACAAAAAGGAGACAAAAGAAGTTCCTACAGCACATCAAAACTGACTGAAGGTCTCTTTCTCCCTATTTCCTTTGCCTTTTTTTTTTCCTCTGGCTGCCTCCCTCTCTAGAAAGTTCTCACTTTCTTTACCTTCATGTCTTGCGTTTCTTAAACTTTCTGGATTTTTCAGCTGAACACCGAATGCAACTGCACCATGGCCAGTTGTTACAGGAGACTTTGTTTCTTGTTTTTTATTTTTAAATGGGCAGATCTTAATGTTTCACATTTACTTCTCAAAGAAAGAGAACACCAACTCCGCCTCTCTGGTGTTCAGCTGCCTTTTATCTGGTCCTCTCCTCCACTCCTTGAGTCAATGGCCGGGCAGTTAAGTCTCCACCAGACCCAGTCTGTTTGCCCAGAATCCACCTGCCCTGTCCCTAGACAGGAAAACTGCAACTTAGGCAGCATCTGCCTGCACTGAAAACATGTCCCACCTCTTCTTTTTTCCCTCTGGAGAAAGCTCTTTCTGGCATCGAGTGGGGACAGCTAAGGTCTCCAGGCTGCTGATGAAGTGAGGGAAAGTGGAGGAGAGTCGGCGCCGAGATGGGCGGATAAAAGGAGCGACCGCTCAGCAGCGAGAGGGAGAGGCGAGAGTAAGGCGCCCAGACACCATGTGGACAAGGGGAGGAGAGAAATCAGAGGTGGCGCGCGAAGGCTGAGCGCCCAGGCAGCCAGAGCCCAGATCGGAAGAGCCGAGTCCGGGCAGAGGGGTCCGCGGGCTCTGGAGGTGCTGGACGGGTGCGATCCGAGAGCAGACCGGGGCCCTCGCGAGCCTCTCCCGGCCCCTGCCCGCGATGAGCGAGGCCAGCCGACTGTGCTCCGGCTACTACAGCCTCAACCAGAGCTTCGTGGAGCCCTTCCAGTGCCCCCGGCGCGGCGAGGGGGCAGCGCTCCAGTATTGCTGCGGCTTCGCCGACCTCAAGTACTGCTGCAGCGAGCCGGGCAGCTACTTCCCCTACAAGCACAGCTACATGTGGAGCCTCAGGTGGGCTGAGAGCCCGCGCGTGCGGCGGCTGGTGTGACACATATTTTTTTTCTGTTTTCCTCAGCATTGGTGCCTTGATTGGACTAGGAATTGCTGCCCTTGTTTTACTCGCCTTTGTCATCAGTGTCTGTGTCCTTTGCTATTTATTTCTGTATACGAAACCTCAAAGATTAGACACTGGCCTTAAGCTTCAACACTTAGAGGCTTCTTCCACTCAAGAAGGTAATCAGTATCTATTATTTGTTACCAATTACTCAAATAATTATTTTGTTTTGTGTATCTGCAGGCAAGTCAAATGGAAAAACCAAAGCCCTCAATTCAAATGCAGCATCAAATGCAACAAATGAAACATACTATGAAGCTGATGATATAATTCAAGAAAAAACAATGGATGCAACACAAATCCACATTGCTTATTAACTAAAAATTCTGTGTTTTAAATGCTTACTGGAGAGATGGGACAATAAAAATAAAGCGTGCACTTGAAACGGTTTGTAATATTGCTTTTCAAAAATTCGTCACTCACAAAGCAAGACACAGCTGCATTTTTGATCATTCAGTTACTTTATTAAACGCACATTAAGGTTTTATTGGTTTTCCTTTGTATAAATTTATTTGCT